GGCTGGAGTAGCAGCCCCCAATCACGGCTCACTGTACCCTGGATCTCCCGGACTCAAGCAATTTTCCCACCTCAGCTTCCCTAGTAGCTGGGACTATAGGTGTGTACCACCACACCCAGCTAATTTTTAAATTTTTTTATAGAAATGGGGGTCTCACTTTGTTACACAGGCTGGTCTAGAATTCCTGGACTGAAGCAATCCACCCACCCGGCTCTCCCAAAGTGTTGGGGTTACAGGCGTGAGCCACTGCCCCTGGTGTTAGTGTCTGTCTGTCAAGTCAGGAGGGCAGCCATGAACGTTCTGATGTCTACTGAGCACGTGTGGCCCAGACCGTGTGTCAGGTGTTTAGGTGCCATCCACAGAACCTTCCTAATAACCCTGGGCAGCATAGGCTTTCTTATCTCTGACAGATGAGGAAATGGAGACTCAGATTCTGAACCGAAGTCACAGACACAGTAGATGGTAGGTCTAAATGGGGACCCAGGTCTATCTGACTGCAAAGTCCAAACCGTTTCCTTGCCTCTGCTGCAGCCTGCGAGGAGCAGCTGGGCAGAAAGACTGTGCCTTTACGGTGGTGAGTCTTCCGATGCCCAAGCCTCACCCCAGACCGATGAAATCAGAATCTCTGGAGACCCGACCCAGACATTGGTGGGTTTTAGGGCTCCTGGCTGATTCCAGTGGGCAACCGGGCTACCAAGCACTGTTTTACCCTAAGGGTAAGAGGAACATCGCCTCCTCGAGGGCTCTCCAGGTGTGCCTTTCACAGCGTAATCCCGTTCACGAAACCAAAAATCAAAACTAGGCCACTGCCCACTGGTGGCTGATACGCCCTTTTCTCATCAACAGAACCGGGAGGAAGGGCTCTGGTGGGGCTGGCGGTCCCCTGTTCTCCCCGCTCAGGTGCGGCGCTGTGGCAGGAAGCCACCCCCTCGGTCGGCCGGTGCGCGGGGCTGTTGCGCCATCCGCTCCGGCTTTCGTAACCGCACCCTGGGACGGCCCAGAGACGCTCCAGCGCGAGTTCCTCAAATGTTTTCCTGCGTTGCCAGGACCGTCCGCCGCTCTGAGTCATGTGCGAGTGGGAAGTCGCACTGACACTGAGCCGGGCCAGAGGGAGAGGAGCCGAGCGCGGCGCGGGGCCGAGGGACTCGCAGTGTGTGTAGAGAGCCGGGCTCCTGCGGATGGGGGCTGCCCCCGGGGCCTGAGCCCGCCTGCCCGCCCACCGCCCCGCCCCGCCCCTGCCACCCCTGCCGCCCGGTTCCCATTAGCCTGTCCGCCTCTGCGGGACCATGGAGTGGTAGCCGAGGAGGAAGCATGCTGGCCGTCGGCTGCGCGCTGCTGGCTGCCCTGCTGGCCGCGCCGGGAGCGGCGCTGGCCCCAAGGCGCTGCCCTGCGCAGGGTAAGGGCTTCGGGCGCACCTGGAGGGCTGGGTGGGCTCACCAAGTGTCTTCTCCCTCCTCCAGAGGTGGCGAGAGGCGTGCTGACCAGTCTGCCAGGAGACAGCGTGACTCTGACCTGCCCGGGGGTAGAGCCGGAAGACAATGCCACTGTTCACTGGGTGCTCAGGAAGCCGGCTGCAGGCTCCCACCCCAGCAGATGGGCTGGCATGGGAAGGAGGCTGCTGCTGAGGTCGGTGCAGCTCCACGACTCTGGAAACTATTCATGCTACCGGGCCGGCCGCCCAGCTGGGACTGTGCACTTGCTGGTGGATGGTGAGTTGTGCCTCAGAGGTCCCGGAGATAGTGCCTGCTGACACCTGCAATGCTTTCCTTTCAGTTCCCCCCGAGGAGCCCCAGCTCTCCTGCTTCCGGAAGAGCCCCCTCAGCAATGTTGTTTGTGAGTGGGGTCCTCGGAGCACCCCATCCCTGACGACAAAGGCTGTGCTCTTGGTGAGGAAGTTGTAAGTATCTTGGGCTGAGCTATGTGCATGTTGGCAAGCCCTGCCCTTGTTTTGTGTCTAACAGTCAGAACAGTCCGGCCGAAGACTTCCAGGAGCCGTGCCAGTATTCCCAGGAGTCCCAGAAGTTCTCCTGCCAGTTAGCAGTCCCGGAGGGAGACAGCTCTTTCTACATAGTGTCCATGTGCGTCGCCAGTAGTGTCGGGAGCAAGTTCAGCAAAACTCAAACCTTTCAGGGTTGTGGAATCTGTACGTAAGCTCTAACCCCCTCTCCAGCAGTTCTGCAAAGGAGTCATGCTCACTTTTCCCACAGTGCAGCCTGATCCGCCTGCCAACATCACAGTCACTGCCGTGGCCAGAAACCCCCGCTGGCTCAGTGTCACCTGGCAAGACCCCCACTCCTGGAACTCATCTTTCTACAGACTACGGTTTGAGCTCAGATATCGGGCTGAACGGTCAAAGACATTCACAACATGGATGGTAAATTTATGTTTTACTTCTGGTCAGAGAGGCCTCCCCAGAGTCACCGTGCCCCCGCCCTCAGGTCAAGGACCTCCAGCATCACTGTGTCATCCACGACGCCTGGAGCGGCCTGAGGCACGTGGTGCAGCTTCGTGCCCAGGAGGAGTTCGGGCAAGGCGAGTGGAGCGAGTGGAGCCCGGAGGCCATGGGCACGCCTTGGACAGGTACTGCGGTGGGCACTGAGAAAGGAAGGGATCACACAGCCTTTTCTGTACTTGTCTCCACTAGGCTTCTCTCCACAGACCATCCCGGGTGGCATTTGGGACCCAGCTGGAGGTGAGTCATTTCTCCTCAGGAGGCTCCTCAGTTCACTAATAATGAGCCTTTCTTCTGTCCGCAGAATCCAGGAGTCCTCCAGCTGAGAACGAGGTGTCCACCCCCATGCAGGTGAGCTCCTGTTCTTGTAAAAGGGTCAGGGCAACAGGCTGATGGTGAGGAATGTCTCTTTTAGGCACTTACTACTAATAAAGACGATGATAATATTCTCTTCAGAGATTCTGCAAATGCGACAAGCCTCCCAGGTAAGGACTGGGTATTTTCATATTCCCAGGGTGCATCCAATCCTCTCTGACATTGTCCTCAAAGGAACTGCCATCAAGGAGGTCCCCAAAGCCTTCCGTTTGTTGTACCCTCTTTGTGCCTTGTGGGAGCAGGTGGAATGTCACCAGAAAAGCCACTCTGAAAGTGAGTAGGAGTCTGTGGCTAGCCACAGGCGCCTCCTCTATCTTCAATTTTTTTTTTAACCTAGTGCAAGATTCTTCTTCAGTACCACTGCCCACATTCCTGGTTGCTGGAGGGAGCCTGGCCTTCGGAACGCTCCTCTGCATTGCCATTGTTCTGAGGTGAGATGGGTCCCAGGGGATGGCCCTGTGGTTGTGTGGTTTGTCTTTGTGTGTTTGTGTGAAGGTTCAAGAAGACGTGGAAGCTGCGGGCTCTGAAGGAAGGCAAGACAAGCATGCATCCGCCGTACTCTTTGGGGCAGCTGGTCCCGGAGAGGCCTCGACCCACCCCAGTGCTTGTTCCTCTCATCTCCCCACCGGTGTCCCCCAGCAGCCTGGGGTCTGACAATACCTCGAGCCACAACCGACCAGATGCCAGGGACCCACGGAGCCCTTATGACATCAGCAATACAGACTACTTCTTCCCCAGATAGCTGGCTGGGTGGCACCAGCAGCCTGGACCCTGTGGATGATAAAACACAAACGGGCTCAGCAAAAGATGCTTCTCACTGCCATGCCAGCTTATCTCAGGGGTGTGCGGCCTTTGGCTTCACGGAAGAGCCTTGCGGAAGGTTCTACGCCAGGGGAAAATCAGCCTGCTCCAGCTGTTCAGCTGGTTGAGGTTTCAAACCTCCCTTTCCAAATGCCCAGCTTAAAGGGGCTAGAGTGAACTTGGGCCACTGTGAAGAGAACCATATCAAGACTCTTTGGACACTCACACGGACACTCAAAAGCTGGGCAGGTTGGTGGGGGCCTCGGTGTGGAGAAGCGGCTGGCAGCCCACCCCTCAACACCTCTGCACAAGCTGCACCCTCAGGCAGGTGGGATGGATTTCCAGCCAAAGCCTCCTCCAGCCGCCATGCTCCTGGCCCACTGCATCGTTTCATCTTCCAACTCAAACTCTTAAAACCCAAGTGCCTTAGCAAATTCTGTTTTTCTAGGCCTGGGGACGGCTTTTACTTAAACCGCCAAGGCTGGGGGAAGAAGCTCTCTCCTCCCTTTCTTCCCTACAGTTGAAAAACAGCTGAGGGTGAGTGGGTGAATAATACAGTATCTCAGGGCCTGGTCGTTTTCAACAGAATTATAATTAGTTCCTCATTAGCATTTTGCTAAATGTGAATGATGATCCTAGGCATTTGCTGAATACAGAGGCAACTGCATTGGCTTTGGGTTGCAGGACCTCAGGTGAGAAGCAGAGGAAGGAGAGGAGAGGGGCACAGGGTCTCTACCATCCCCTGTAGAGTGGGAGCTGAGTGGGGGATCACAGCCTCTGAAAACCAATGTTCTCTCTTCTCCACCTCCCACAAAGGAGAGCTAGCAGCAGGGAGGGCTTCTGCCATTTCTGAGATCAAAACGGTTTTACTGCAGCTTTGTTTGTTGTCAGCTGAACCTGGGTAACTAGGGAAGATAATATTAAGGAAGACAATGTGAAAAGAAAAATGAGCCTGGCAAGAATGTGTTTAAACTTGGTTTTTAAAAAACTGCTGACTGTTTTCTCTTGAGAGGGTGGAATATCCAATATTCGCTGTGTCAGCATAGAAGTAACTTACTTAGGTGTGGGGGAAGCACCATAACTTTGTTTAGCCCAAAACCAAGTCAAGTGAAAAAGGAGGAAGAGAAAAAATATTTTCCTGCCAGGCATGGTGGCCCACGCACTTCGGGAGGTCGAGGCAGGAGGATCACTTGAGTCCAGAAGTTTGAGATCAGCCTGGGCAATGTGATAAAACCCCATCTCTACAAAAAGCATAAAAATTAGCCAAGTGTGGTAGAGTGTGCCTGAAGTCCCAGATACTTGGGGGGCTGAGGTGGGAGGATCTCTTGAGCCTGGGAGGTCAAGGCTGCAGTGAGCCGAGATTGCACCACTGCACTCCAGCCTGGGTGACAGAGCAAGTGAGACCCTGTCTCAAAAAAAGAAAAAGAAAAAGAAAAAATATTTTCCCTATTAGAGAAGAGATTGTGGTTTCATTCTGTATTTTGTTTTTGTCTTAAAAAGTGGAAAAATAGCCTGCCTCTTCTCTACTCTAGGGAAAAACCAGCGTGTGACTACTCCCCCAGGTGGTTATGGAGAGGGTGTCCGGTCCCTGTCCCAGTGCCGAGAAGGAAGCCTCCCACGACTGCCCGGCAGGGTCCTAGAAATTCCCCACCCTGAAAGCCCTGAGCTTTCTGCTATCAAAGAGGTTTTAAAAAAATCCCATTTAAAAAAAATCCCTTACCTCGGTGCCTTCCTCTTTTTATTTAGTTCCTTGAGTTGATTCAGCTCTGCAAGAATTGAAGCAGGACTAAATGTCTAGTTGTAACACCATGATTAACCACTTCAGCTGACTTTTCTGTCCGAGCTTTGAAAATTCAGTGGTGTTAGTGGTTACCCAGTTAGCTCTCAAGTTATCAGGGTATTCCAGAGTGGGGATATGATTTAAATCAGCCGTGTAACCATGGACCCAATATTTACCAGACCACAAAACTTTTCTAATACTCTACCCTCTTAGAAAAACCACCACCATCACCAGACAGGTGCGAAAGGATGAAAGTGACCATGTTTTGTTTACGGTTTTCCAGGTTTAAGCTGTTACTGTCTTCAGTAAGCCGTGATTTTCATTGCTGGGCTTGTCTGTAGATTTTAGACCCTATTGCTGCTTGAGGCAACTCATCTTAGGTTGGCAAAAAGGCAGGATGGCCGGGCGCGGTGGCTCACGCCTGTAATCCTAGCACTTTGGGAGGCCAAGGTGGGAGGATTGCTTGAGCTCAGGAGTTTGAGACCAACCTGGGTAACATAGTGAGACACCATCTCTATTATGAACAATAACAGTTAAGAAAAAAAAAGGCAGGCAGGCGGTTATGGTGGTTCCCTCCCATCCCACCACATAAAGTTTCTGAGACTTGAGAACAGCAAAATGCTGTTAAAGGGAAATATTAAGAATGAGAATCTGCAGTAAGGGTGATTCTGTGCCCACAGTTCTTCAATTCTTTATACCGTTTTACCCACATGTGGTGTTACCAAAGCCGGGCAGAACCATGCTAGCGGAAGATGTGAAATCCAGATAGCTCATTATTGCCAAGAGCTAGGCAGCTTTGATCTCCAAATTGTTATTGCTTTCATTTTTATTGTAATGGAATTGCTTTGTTTTGTTTTTTTGTTTTTGTATTGAAGAGGGTTGTTTTCCCTTTATTTTTCATAAGCTAATGTAAATGAAGAAAAAATGTCTTCTCTGGGCTGTAGGCCTGGCTCAGCGTACACAGGTATACATCCTAAGCTCTCTATGTTCTCTAATCTGTGGTGACTGAACATGTGTCTCAATGCACGGGGCATTTCTACCTGTGTTTCTGCAGCACCCCCACTGCCTTGAGTCCCCAGCAGTGCTGTTATTTGCCTAACACCTGTAGCCATCTGCCACGCAGCCAGACGTGAAACGCTGAGACAGAGACCATTTAGGTTAAATACGACAGCTTATCCTGCTGGGTGGGGAAAGTAAAAAATATGCTGGTTCAAGGCCTAAAGTAAAATGATCAATAATGTTTGTAGCATTAATGAAATATTTTCAAGAAATGTGTCCAGGGGTAGCACTGGCTATGTTGACGAGGCCTTTGGTAACTCAGAGAGCTCTTGGCCCTGATGGGGACTTGCCCTTACGCTTTCTTTATCAGGCTCTGAGTTCACACGGAGCCTCTGGCACTTCCCTGCTGTCTTGGGAGAAAGGAAACTGGTTGCCGCGGCAGGTTGTGGAATCTGTTGCTGGAACCAGGCTGGAAGCCCACCTGGTAGTGAACAGGGCCCAGTGGGGCAGGCTGGGCATGTTGTGGTCTATGGGTTTGTTTCCTGGAGAATGTTCAGGAATGTCTTCCCAGCTGCTTTGGTGCTGAGCTCTATTATCTCACAGCACGTCCAGAAGGCTAACCCAGGTGGGGAGGATGCTGACACCAGCTCCAGGTGGAGTTGGTGGTCTTAATTTGGAGATGCAGGGGCAACCTGTGACCCTTTGAGGCAAGAGCCCTGCACCCAGCTGTCCCGTGCAGCCGTGGGCAGGGGCTGCACACGGAGGGGCAGGCGGGCCAGTTCAGGGTCCGTGCCAGGCCCTCCTCAGTGCCCTGTGAAGGCCTCCTGTCCTCCGTGCGGCTGGGCACCAGCACCAGGGAGTTTCTATGGCAACCTTAGTGATTATTAAGGAACACTGTCAGTTTTATGAACATATGCTCAAATGAAATTCTACTTTAGGAGGAAAGGATTGGAACAGCATGTCACAAGGCTGTTAATTAACAGAGAGACCTTATTGGATGGAGATCACATCTGTTAAATAGAATACCTCAACTCTACGTTGTTTTCTTGGAGATAAATAATAGTTTCAAGTTTTTGTTTGTTTGTTTTACCTAATTACCTGAAAGCAAATACCAAAGGCTGATGTCTGTATATGGGGCAAAGGGTCAGTATATTTTTCAGTGTTTTTTTTTCTACCAGCTATTTTGCATTTAAAGTGAACATTGTGTTTGGAATAAATACTCTTAAAAAATACCCTTGAAATGTAATTATTGCTTTGGGCATCT